GAAGCAATAGGGCTGTCAGAGGCATTCGACCCAGAGCGACTCCATTTTGAGTGAGGGCTAGGAAAATGAGGCTGGGCTGCATTCCCAGAAAAGTAGGTATTCCTAACCTCTAGATGTTTACGGTTAAGGGAACAAATTAATAATGGGTACTAAAACAGACCCAGACTTGGGAGTGTCCAGATATCCCGGTATCTAGAGAACAAAGGCATTCCTAATTTTGCTTTAAAAATAATATCGATTCTTGAAAAATACAGTAAGAAAATTAATCCTTTTTCACAAACCCTTGTAGCAGAGCACATCTCCCCAAAATCTATTTTTAGCCCAAATATACACAAGCATTGTACCTAGGGTGCATACGTTCCTCTTACTTTCAGGAACGTCCTACTGTCTATGGGGTAGCTGTTTCACAACTTTACTTTCTCAACAAACTTGCTTTTACTTTGCACTGCGGACTCGCCCTGAATTTTTTCTTGCGCGAGATCCAAGAACCCTCCCTTGGGGTCTGAATCGGACCCCTTTCCTGTAACACAACCACCGCTCCCAGCCTCCCCGCTTCCAGCCGCTAAGCCCAAAGTCTTTTATATGAACAAACCTCTAACTCGTCCTGTGACTTTGATGCGTGTGCGTTTTAGGCACCGGGGAGCAGAGGGTAAAGCGGCGCAGCTCCGGGCCTCCTCCCGCGCAAGTTCCCGAGAAGAGCAGGTCCGGCCCGCGCAGACGTGCACGGTCCCCAGCCATTAGGAGGAGCAGACGGTCCCCACCCCCACAATCAGTCATCTCTCGGGGTCCGCCCTTGCTTCCTGCCCACGAGTGAGGCCTCTGGTTGCCCGCAACCTAAGGGGCATCGCAGCCCCGAGCAACACCGCCCCCACCAGCCTTAGCTGAGTGCTCCCATTGGCCAGAGGCCAGCGGGTGGGGGCTCCCATTGGCCATCGGCCATAATGCTTCCATTGGTCGAAGGCCAGACCAGCGGAGACTCCCATTGGCCGAGGGCTGTGGTTCGCCGCACGGCCTACTGGGAGTTGTAGTCGCCGCGTCGCCGGTGCGGCCGCCATTGTCCGGCGTTCGGCGAGTCGGGTGGTCCCTTTGGCTGGAGTGCCTCTCTGGTCTGGGGATCACCTCAGGCGCTGTCCTTCACTGGGCGATCCAGCATGGACCCCGAGGACGAAGGGGTAGCGGGAGTGATGTCTGTGGGGCCGCCGGCGGCCCGGCTTCAGGTAACAATAACAACAATAACGACGGCGGCGGGCCAGCTGATTGAGAATGTGTGTGATGTTTCAGGAACCAGTGACCTTCCGGGATGTGGCTGTGGACTTTACCCAGGAGGAATGGGGGCAGCTGGACCCTACCCAGAGGATCCTCTACCGTGACGTGATGCTGGAGACCTTTGGTCACCTGCTCTCCATAGGTAAGCCCTGCTTCGCAAGGTGTGATAGCTGACCCTCACCTCCTGTGTTTTTCCCCATTTCCAGGTCCTGAGCTTCCGAAGCCTGAAGTCATCTCCCAGCTGGAGCAAGGGACCGAGCTATGGGTGGCTGAGAGAGGAACCACCCAGGGCTGCCATCCAGGTGAGAACCCACTATGTGGGAGCAGCTAATGGAACAGCTCAGAGATCTTTGGGTTTTCTTTCAGCCTGGGAGCCTCGATCTGAAAGCCAAGCATCACGCAAGGAAGAGGGCCTGCCTGAAGAGGAGCCATCCCATGTCACGGGAAGGGAAGGATTCCCGACAGATGCTCCTTATCCCACCACGTTAGGGAAAGACAGGGAGTGTCAGAGCCAGAGTCTGGCACTCAAGGAGCAGAATAACTTGAAGCAGTTGGAATTTGGCCTCAAGGAAGCACCAGTTCAAGATCAAGGCTACAAAACTCTCAGACTCAGGGAAAACTGCGTCCTGAGTTCAAGCCCAAATCCATTCCCAGAGATCTCTAGAGGGGAGTATTTGTATACTTACGACTCACAGATTACAGACTCAGAACATAACTCCAGCTTAGTCAGTCAGCAGACAGGCTCCCCAGGAAAACAGCCCGGTGAAAACAGTGACTGTCACAGAGATTCCAGTCAGGCCATTCCAATTACGGAACTCACAAAAAGCCAGGTGCAGGACAAACCCTACAAATGTACTGACTGTGGGAAGTCGTTTAACCATAACGCACACCTCACCGTGCACAAGAGGATTCATACGGGAGAAAGACCTTATATGTGCAAGGAGTGTGGGAAAGCCTTCAGCCAGAACTCCTCCCTCGTCCAGCATGAGCGCATCCACACTGGAGACAAGCCCTACAAGTGTGCCGAATGTGGGAAGTCTTTCTGCCATAGTACACACCTTACCGTCCATCGGAGGATTCACACTGGGGAGAAGCCCTATGAGTGTCAGGACTGTGGGAGGGCCTTCAACCAGAACTCCTCCCTGGGGCGGCACAAGAGGACACACACTGGGGAGAAGCCATACACCTGCAGTGTGTGTGGGAAATCCTTCTCTCGGACCACTTGCCTTTTCCTGCACCTGAGAACTCACACCGAGGAGAGGCCCTACGAGTGTAACCACTGCGGGAAGGGCTTCAGGCACAGCTCATCCCTGGCCCAGCACCAGCGGAAGCACGCGGGGGAGAAGCCCTTTGAGTGCCGCCAGAGGCTGATCTTTGAGCAGACGCCAGCTCTCACAAAGCATGAATGGACAGAAGCCCTGGGCTGTGACCCACCTTTGAGTCAAGATGAGAGGACTCACCGAAGCGACAGACCCTTCAAATGTAATCAGTGTGGGAAGTGTTTCATTCAGAGCTCTCACCTCATCCGGCACCAGATAACTCACACCAGAGAGGAGCAGCCCCATGGGCGAAGCCGGCGGCGTGAACAATCCTCGAGCAGGAACTCACACCTGGTTCAGCATCAACACCCGAACTCCAGAAAGAGCTCTGCAGGCGGAGCAAAGGCAGGGCAGCCGGAAAGCAGAGCCCTGGCTTTGTTTGACATCCAAAAAATCATGCAAGAGAAAAACCCTGTGCACGTTATTGGGGTGGAAGAGCCTTCTGTGGGTGCTTCCATGTTATTTGACATCAGAGAATCCACATAGGAGAGAAACTTTGCTGATGACTTTTAACCACAAGTAAAAAATGTGGTAAGTCCACATAGTGTACTCATGGAAGGAGGGGCTGGGGGTAGAAATGTCATGGGTGACTTCTGACTTTCTAAGGAAATGATGCTTCCCAAGCACCCGAGGTTGGTTGGTCCCAAATCTATCAAACTCAGTGCCCTCTTTAGCGACATATTTTGTGACATTCCTTCCATTACACCACAGTGAGTTCACAGGTAATATAACCTACCCACCTGTGTAATGTCAAAAAAAATCAATATGCGGCCCCATTTTGTAAAGGATCATTAAAATGAAAGTAATTTATGGTAGAGTAAATTGTAGAGTAACGTGTACTGACTTGGTGCAGTATTTCTCCTTGTCACTGTGGGCCCAATTTTGCCAGGAGACCTAGGGCAATAGCCTGTTGCTTGTGGACTGGTAGAGGGTATGATGTTGACCATGGCAATACTGTGAGGGGCCTTCCCATGTGGAACGTGACCTTCCAAAGTAGTGACTAACTCTTGGAAAAGTTTTTAACAACATAATATGCTATTGCATTTCTGGGAAATTCTGGGTAAATTCCAAGCATGCAGCAATTAGTTTGTGCTTATGTGTGAAGTCCAGTTAGGTTCTCAGTTCATACCCTGAAAACTGCTTATTCCACATCTGTTGATGTGGTCCACTGGGGGCAGTTCTGTTCCTCACCATCTTGGCAGCATGCATGGCTCCTGCCCACATTTCAACCACACCCCCAACCCAATTACGTGACCAGCCCCCACGAAATTTCACAGCATTCCGTGCAGGGGAGTGTCACAGCTCCTCTTGAAAAACATCTGGTGTTGCTATGAGCCAGAAGTTCTTTTTTTTGTTTTTTGTCTGAGATGGAGTCTCGCTCCGTCACCCAGGCTGGAGTGCAATGGCGCAGTCTGCTCACCACAACCTCCGCCTCCCAGGTTAAAGCAATTCTCCTGCCTTAGTCCCCCGAGTAGCTGGGATTACACGCACCTGCCACCACGCCCAGCTAATTTTTGTATTTTTGGTAGAAATGGGGTGTTGGCCAGGCTGATCTCAAACTCCTGACCTCGTGATCCACCCACCTCGGCCTCCCAAAGTGCTGGGTTTACAGGCATGAGCCACTATGCCCAGCTGAGCCAGAGGTTCTTAACTGGTGGTGCTTTTGCCTCCAGGGCACATTTGGTGACATCTAGGGACATTTTTGGTTGCTGTGCCTGGAGGAAGGGTGCCGCCGTCATGTAGTGGGTAGAGGCCAGGGACGCTGCTCAACATCCTTTAGTGCCCGGGACAGCTCCTCAACAAAGGATTCTCTAGCTCAAATGTCAATAGTGCCAAGGTGGAGAAGCCACCTGGGTATAAACCCAGCCCAGAAATGTAGCTGACATTTTTAAAACTTGCAGCCAGCTGTGGTGGCTCACGCTTGTGATCCCAGCACTGTGGGAGGCTGAGGAGGGCGGATCCTTTGAGGTCAGGAGTTTGAGACTAGCCTGGGCCCATGGCGAAACCCCATCTCTACTAAAAATACACAAATTAGCCAAGTGTGGTGACATGCGCCTGTAATTCTAGCTACCTGGGGGAGGCTGAGGCACGAGAATCGCTTGAACCTGGGAGGCAGAGGTTTCAGTGAACCGAGATTGCACCACTGCACTCCAGCCTGGGTGACAGAGCAAGACTCTGTCTCAGAAAAAAAAAAGAAAAGAAAAAAAACCTTCAAATTGATTAATCAGGGCTGGACTAGACTAGAAATCATATAAGCTTGATTTTAACAGATGGCATCATTAGCTAGTTTATACATGATGTACTTTTTAGTACATCCTTTACGGTTTTGCAGCATTCATAATTGATGTGAAATAAGGAAGATAATCCTTTTTTTTTTTTTGAGACAGAGTCTCACTCTTTTGCCCAGGCTGGAGTCAGTGTTGTAATCACTGCTCACTTGGCAGCCTCGACCTCCTGGGCTCAAGTGATCCTCCCACCCCAGCCTCCCAAGTAGCTGGGACCACAGGCATGTGCCACCATTCCTGATTTTTTTTATTTTTTGCAGAGACAGGGTCTCACTGTGTTGCCTAGGCTGGTCTCGAACCTTGGCGTCCCAAAGTGTTGAGATTATAGGCATGAGCCACTGTGCCCAGCCACTTATTTTTCTGAGTAACCTTTAAGGATGTATTGTGGACATTTTCAAACATGAGTCATATATTTTTGCTGGTACTCCCATCTACCTCCCCACCATTCTCCTTCCCTGGATATATATATAACCATGTTTGTCCACTGGGACAAAACCATTTTCACAATCATACTAAGCTGTCATTTCACATTTTTGCTGTGCACTGATAGTGTGAAAGCAATGGCAGGTAAAACTGCTGAGCCTGAGTTCAAAGCAGGGCAGTAGCCCTGAGGTTGGTTGTTCATATTCTTCTCCACTGGGAAATGCAGTAAAGAAAAAGAAAAGCTAATTTCACTTAATTTCTTTTCTTTTCTTTTTTTTTTTTTTCTTTTGAGACGGAGTCTCGCTCTGTCGCCCAGGCTGGAGTGCAATGGCGTGATCTCGGCTCACTGCAACCTCCACCTCCACGGTTCACGCCATTCTCCTGCCTCAGCCTCCCGAGTAGCTGGGACTACAGGTGTGCGCCATCTTGCCCAGCTACTTTTTTGTATTTTTAGTAGAGATGGGGTTTCACCATGTTAGACAGGATGGTGTCGATCTTCTGACCTCATAATCCGCCCACCTCGGCCTCCCAAAGTGCTGGGATTACAGGCATGAGCCACTGCGCCTGGCCCTCTTTTTCTTTTTGAGATGGAGTATTGCTCTGTCGCCCAGGCTGGAGTGCAGTGGCACAATCTTGGCTCACTGCAACCTCCGCCTCCCGGGTTCAAGCAGTTCTCATGCTTCAGCCCTCTAAGTAGCTGGGATGACAGGTGTGCGCTACCACACCCGGCTAATTTTTGTATTTTTAGTAGAGATGGGGTTTTACCATGTTGGCCAGGCTGGTCTCAAACTCATGACCTCAAGTAATCTGCCCGCCTCAGTCTCCCAAAATGCTGGCATTACAGGCATGAGCCACCGTGCCTGGCCTACTTTCACTGAATTTCTGTGATGAAACGGGAAAAATTAATTTTGTTAAATCTCAAGTAGAACTATATTGTCATTATCACATCTAAACAGATATCATCAAATACCTAGTGTTCAGATGTTCTGGGTTGCCTCATAAATTTTGTTTTCTATTTGTTTCATAGTAATCATAATCTAAACAAGATCCACACAGTGCATTTGGTTGGAATTTTTCTTTTTTCTTTTTCTTTTTTTTTTTTGTGATGGAGACTTGCTCTGTCACGTGGTTCACTGCAACCTCCCAGGTTCAAGCAATTCTCCTGCCTCAGCCGCCCCTGTAGCTGGGACTGCAGGCATGCACCACCACACTCAGCAGATTTCTTAATTGTTTGTAGAGATGGGGTTTTACTACATTGCCTAGGCCAGTTTCAAACTGGGCTCAAGCGATCCTCCCACCTTGGCCATCCAAAGTGCTAGGATTACAGGTGTGAGCCAATGCACCCTGCCAAACAGCAATTTTTTTTTTTTTTGAGACAGAGTCTCGCTGTGTCACCCAGGCTGGAGTGCAGTGGTGCGATCTCGGCTCACTGCAAGCTCCGCCTCCCAGGTTCATGCCATTCTCCTGCCTCAGCCTCCCGAGTAGCTGGGACTACAGGCGCCCGCCACCACGCCCGGCAAATTTTTTGCGTTTTTAGTAGAGACGGGGTTTCACCCTGTTAGCCAGGATGGTCTCAATCTCCTGACCTCGTGATCCACCTGCCTCGGCCTCCCAAAGTGCTGGGGTTACAGGAGTGAGCCACCGCGCCTGGCCCCAAAACAGCAATTTGAATAACCATGTTGGAATGGTTGAGCATTGGAACGCATTAGCATCAGAACTTCCCGTGTCAGGCCAGGCGCGGTGGCTCACGCCTGTAATCCCAGCACTTTCGGAGGCCGAGATGGGCAGATCACGAGGTCAGGAGATCGAGACCAGCCTGGCTAACACGGTGAAACCCTGTCTCTACTAAAAATACAAAAAATTAGCCTGGCGTGGTGGCGGGCGCCTGTAGTCCCAGCTACTCGGGAGGCTGAGGCGGGAGAATGGCGTGAACCTGGGAGGCAGAGCTTGCAGTGAGCTGAGATAGTGCCTCTGCACTCCAGCCTGGGTGACAGAGCTAGACTCCATCTCGAAAAAAATAAAAGAACTTCCCGTGTCCGTTTTTGCTTTTTGGATGCTGGGAGTGTCACAACTCAGCTATCCAATCAAGGCAGAGCTGGCCTCCAGGATGCCAGAGCCAGAGCTTTGTGGTTCATCTCTAGAGGTTCAACAGGACCCTGTGGATGGCCCAAGTTCGTTTCTCTGCACTTACCTCTTCGGGGTTGTCCTCAAAACGTTGCCGTGTCAGCTCTCACTTTTCACAGCAACTCTGGCCTCCTACCTTGGACTGCGCCACTTCTGTCTCCTTAGATAACCTCCATTCGCATAGCTAAATGCTGCACCCTCCGACACTGCCACAATAATAGTTCTGTGAGTTAGTACCATTTTATAGATAGGCAAAATTTGGCACAGGACAAAAGTTAGTGGTAACTAGAACAAAAGTAACCAGCCCAAGCTAGGAAGTGGTGGAGTTAGAATTTGATGTCAGCACCCAGCTGACCATGGCTTAAACAGATGAGGCTTTGTTCAAAGGCTGTCTTTTCAGTGGCTCAGCTGTGTCACAGTCGATGTTTTCTGCAATCTCTCAACCTTTCCATTGTGGTCATGAGGAGACTCCTATGGCTCCAGCCATTGCATCCACAGTGAAGACTGAAAGAAGGGGGAATGGGCAGGCCAACACTTACCGCTGATGGTGTTTAAAGGAAAAACATTCCCAGAAGCCTGCAGCACATGCCCCCCTTAGTCTCACTGGCCACAGATGGGTCAGGGGGCCACCCCTAATAACAACGGGGCTTAGAAACCTCGTATTTACCTTTCTAACCTCTGTGGTGGAGACAGGTGGGAGAGAAAAGTCCTGGGAAGTGGATGATGGAGGCAGCTAGCCGTAGCTGCTGCTTTTCTCTTCAAGCTCTTGGGAGAATTGCTTGTGCTCCCTATTCCCTTGGTGGATGATGGAGGCAGCTAGCCGTATCTGCTGCTTTTCTCCTTCAAGCTCTTGGGAGAATCGCTTGTGCTCCCTATTCCCTTGGTGGCAGCTCACACCTCAGACCTGCTGTCCGCCCCCACTGCTTCACAGAACCCACTGCAACCACTGTCCAAGGTACTACCTCTGGTGTCGTCTCTCTTCATCCCCAGGACTGTGAAGCCTGCTAACCTCTTTGCAGAGCTCCATCTCCTTGCATTGTGGGGTTCCTTCTAACTCTTCAGGGACTTCTCAACCTCCCGTCACCCTTCCTAAATGCTGGGGTCCTAGAGTCCACCTTGTGCTCCACGCCCTCCCCAGGTGTCATCTACATCCCTAGCTTTGTGCTGCTCACCACCAAATCAGTCTGGTGCTTCTGAGATTTGGGCTTCAGACCCAAACAACTGCTGTGTGCTACTGGGCAACTCCCCGAGGTGTGCCGAAAGCTCCCCAAACCCAGCCTACCCCAAACAAAACTCATTTTCCACCCAGACTAGTCTCTGCTTCCCTGATCCCTTTCCTGGAGGCTGTTTCCACTTGCCATCCCATCATGGAAGCCAGAAAACCAGTCTTCTTGACCTCTCCCCTTCCCCACTCCATGGAGTTAGAGGTCCTGTTGATTTTGCCATGTAAACATTTCGGATTTGCTTACTTCATCCCCACTGCCACCAACAGTGCAGGATGGCCCTAAGAGGAGAAGTAATGTGCTACCAAGTGGCCCAGCCAGAGTGTGAACCAAACAGTCTGGTACCAAAACCCTATTCTGGATCATTCCTCCTTTCTGCTCCACCAGCAGTTTGGGGCACAGGCTTGGGAATCCAGACAGGAAAGCTCCTCCCCTCTGAAGCAGTGGGACCAAAAATGACAGCATGGTTCTAGACAGCTCTGGAAGTCAGGCCTGTGATTGCCTCATTCCCTCCACCTTGGCCCCCAAAATGGCCAGTCCTGAAGGGGTCACAGTTGATACTTCTCTGAGGGGGCATGGGGTTGGCTGAGGTTATAGCAGCCCCACAGGGTGGTAAGCTGGGATGAAGCAATCAACTGGAACTCAACAAGCCTTGAGTTCTCAAAGGGGGTGTGGGAAGGTTCTTATACATCTTCTATGAAGGGCAGTTTATCAGTCACTAAATTACAAATACATAAACCCTTTGTCTCACCAAACCTGCTGGGAATGAATCCTACATATATATTTATATGTGTGCAGGCTACATGGTTTTCATTATGCTATTGATTTTAAAAGTAAAAATTTGGAAAGAACCTCCATGTCCACCATGGGGAACTGGCTAAGTCATTTATGGTGGAATGGTGATCATAAAAATTCATTAAAAATGAAGACTCTATATACAGCTTGAATATTCCTTATCGAAATGCTTGGGACCAGAAGTGTTTCAGATCTTTGCATATTTTCTGTTTCTCATTTCAGTTCACATTTTCTAAGCATGATATTCCTACTGATTTCCTTGTAGATATTTTGAAACAGATAAGAAACTCCTCCGTGGAAATTACTGTTAACTAGGGAAAAGACATGTTTTTTTCTGTTCATAAAAGTAATGCGAGTTCTTTGTAGCAAAACTTGGAAAATGCATAAAAGTAAAAAAAAAATGAAAACTTGTGTAAAATTCCTCATACTTTAGCCATCCATAGATGGTCCTTACCATTAGGATTTTACTAATTTTCCTTGCAGCTTTTTCTTAAAATATACACGTGTGTCTACACATACATAGTGTACACTAAATTTTACATACACACAGAGGAATATATATGTGTATAGTTATCTTGTGTTTAGAAATTTGGAATCCCTTCTAGTTGTCTTGTAACATGTGCTTACTCTATTTTGAGGATTTTCTCTATGAATTTCATGTAGCTCTTTAAATTAACTTTCAGGAGGATTGTAACAATGTGCTCTCCACCCAGTATTTTACCAGCCTTGAGTTTTCTCAAAGGGGGCATTGGAGGGGTTCTTATACATTTACAGTGGGAATGTGAATTGATACAACTTCTGTGGAGGGCAGTTTATCAGCCACTATCTAAATTACACATACATAAACCCTTTGTCTAAGCAAACTTGCTGGGAATAAATCCTACACATATATTTGTATGTGTGCAGACTGTTTGTACATGGTT